GAGAGAGAGACAAAGAGAGAGAGAACTGCCCGATGGACGGTTGGCCACCTCCAGCAGAGTGTAGTTCAGCTTCAAACTTGGGGCGCCCGGACAGCTGTATTAATAATGATTGACAGGGAATCGGGAATCCAAAATCTTGCCCCAGTCTCCCTCAAGACCCCAGGCCTCTAGCCCGCAGGAAAGCGATCCCAGCAACACTCTTCCTGCACCGCCTCGAACTCACCTCACTAACGACTCCCAGTCCCTCGGTCGCTTCTTCAACTGTGCCCCGACACCGGAAAGGAGCACTATTTTCCCCCTCCGCTCCGCCCACTTCCGCCCAGCAGAAGGCACCGGAAGTAGAGCTGCCCCTAGTTGCGGAAGTGCCTCGCCTGGCTTGCTCAAGTCCTCTCTTCTCTTTCTCTCTCCGGAAACGTGAGTAGCTAATCGAAAGTTCCGGATATTGAAACTGGTGGGAATATGGGGAACGCTTACTATGTACGAGGCATTTCCCAGGGAGATCGTTTTTTCCTGCTTGGTTCCCAGGTTTTGAGTCTCTCCAAGCCCAAATTTAAGGACTAATCACTTCCCCTAGAGATCGGGAAGCCCACTTTCCCAAATATATCATCCACTTTTCTTGCTGCATCTTAAAACAATTGAGAAGAGACAACTACGCTCCCATTTTACAGACAGAGCCATTGGGAAATTGAAAATCAAAGCCGTTCAAGTCGCTCTCAGGAAACAGGGATTTACTGCGGCACTGCCCAGCTGTCCCAGGGACTAAGGCATATCGTTCCCGCTAGTTTCTAGATACCTAGAGACCTAGATATTAATTTTTCTAGCTCGGACAGACGAACTCCCAGGGGAGAGCCAGAGCGGGTAGGGGTCGGGAGGGAGGAGGAGGGTCGAATCTAATCCCCCAGGTATCCCATGGTATTCGACACCTTGGCTTCCTCATGGAGCTCTGGCCTTTAAGTCCTTTATCCCAAGGTCCCTTTAAATACTTTGTCCCTTACCTGAGTCCCGCCCAGGGCAGGTAATGGCAAGTTCCGCCCACCTGCCAGAAACGGGGATCAGGCCTGGTTACCGGGAGTGGGGCGCCCCTCCTCCTTATCCCCTCCCCTCTTCCCTGTCCCCTTTCACAGCTGGCTGTAGCTGGCCAAGGAGTTCTCGATTAAAGAGGAAGGGGCAGTGCTCACATTTCTGGGCAGGTAAGTGAATGTCCCTGGAGGAAGAGCCTGGCGCCCTTGTCAGCTGTAACAAACCTGGTTCTAGGTGTCTGGAAAATATGAGGGGCCACCCCTCTCTGCTGCTGCTATATATGGCATTAACCACCTGCCTGGATACTTCACCCAGTGAGGAGACAGACCAAGGTGAGTGTTTGGGGGAAGTGGCATCCAGACACTTGGCCTCCCCCTGACTCAGGAATGTTTCTAGTCCTTCCTCTTCCAGGAGTCCAGGACCCAGCCCCTTCCTCCTTCAGACCCAGGAATCTGGATTCCCAGCCCCTGCTCCTTCCTCCAGGACCCCACTGCTTTCCATCCCCCTATGACTCCAGCCCTAGGGACCCTCCATTTTTCTGTCCCTCATGTCTTTGGGTCCAGAAGTCTTCCTGGGTCCCCCAGAGGCCCAGAGCTTCCTGAGTAGCCATACCCGGATTCCAAGAGCCAACCACTGGGACCTGGAGCTGCTCACACCAGGGAACCTGGAACGGGAGTGTCTGGAAGAGAGGTGTTCCTGGGAAGAGGCCAGGGAGTATTTTGAGGACAACACTCTCACGGTGAGGGCCTCGAGACCCTGGAGTTTCGGGCCTTCCCCTTCTTTTCCACTCCTTCCCCCTCAAGGAGCGCTTTTGGGAGAGCTACATCTACAATGGCAAAGGAGGTGAGTGAGGGGCTGAAGCCATCTTGTTCTGTGACAGTGTCTCCCCTTCCCTACTTTCCTGCAGGGCGTGGACGAGTGGATGTGGCCAGCCTGGCTGTGGGGCTGACAGGTGGCATCCTGCTCATTGTCCTGGCCGGCCTGGGAGCCTTTTGGTATCTGCGCTGGCGACAGCACCGAGGCCAGCAGCCCTGTCCCCAAGAGTAAGGGGGCTTCAGCGAGGAGGGGGTGGTGGGCCTCTGCTAACTGTACCTTTGCTGTCCCCAGGGCCGGGCTCATTAGCCCTCTGAGTCCTTTGAACCCTCTGGGCCCACCGACGCCCCTGCCTCCACCCCCACCCCCACCCCCAGGCCTCCCCACCTATGAGCAGGCGCTGGCAGCCTCTGGGGTACACGACGCACCTCCACCCCCCTACACCAGGTATGGGGCGTGGCTTCTGCCCGGGGGCGGGGTTTGACTCCCTAGTGTGCCTTTCCTCTTGCAGCCTCAGGAGGCCTCACTGAAGAGCTGCTTTCGAGACCCGGCTCTCCGAACCGTGCCCCTGATTCATACCGGATTCCGGAAGCCGCTAGGCCTCATAGACGCCGAAGCTGGACTTGGAGTGGGGAATGGTGGGAGTAGGGGTCATCCGGCCCGAGGCCTGCCCTGGCACACGCGTTTCCGCCGCGTATGGATATACACATGTTTTCGGCAACGTGTTCCCGTGTCCTGGCCCCTCACGGGCCCCCACACTCTCCTGACCGTGAGGGCACTGGTCAGTTCCGCCCCCGTGGTAGGCAGACGCGCGGGGAAATTCGGACCCAGGAGCCCAGCCCCGGCTGTGCCATCTTGTGTATGGGCAGATATGACCTGACAGCCCCCTCCAGTGCCACAGGGTACGCACACGCAGAGCCCCGCCTGTGCACACGCGTGTCTTCGTGCACTCCCCGTGCGGTACAGGGGCACTTCGTAACCCAGGGAAAGGGCGGGGGGCATATTTGCAAGCGCGCTCGGTGCGGGCAGGCTCGCATTGCACCCAGGGAGCTGGAGTTGAGCTGTTCCCCTAAATAAAAACCCTTCGGAAAGGAGACCAAAAAAAGCAGAAATAATGCAAAAAATAATAATGAAATGAACTGCGATCCCGGGCGCATCGGAACTGGTTTTCTGTGCA